CTGCACAACAACAAAAGGACTTGGACTGGCCGGCCTGGGCGCAGCGACCCGAGGGCTGGAGCCGGCCCCGCGCCTGCCGTCTGGGTACCTGAACGAGGTGCAGCGCAGCCCGGCCCCACCGCAGCTACCTCAGCAGTCCCGCCCCGCCCGCGTCCTTCCCCGCCGAGCCGGCGGCCGCTCCCTTCCCCGCGCAGCCCCGCACGGCCCGGGCCCACGTAAGTGCCGGGGGGGGGCGGGCGGGCGTCCGTCCAGGGCCGCCTCGCTGCCGGTTGGGGCCGCAGCGCTGCCCGCTCCTGAGCCCGGCGGGGCCGGCCGCGCGCCCTGCCTTCGGGGCGCCGGTTGCGCGTTCACCGAGCCCCCTCGCTGCCTCCCCTCGCCGCCGCCGGGCCCGGCCGCCCACCCAGTGGGTCGGTCCTCGGCGGCCCCCGGGGCCCAGGGCGCGGACAGAGGCTGACAGAGGCGGCGGCGGCGCGGACAAGGGCCCGGCCTGGCCCCGGCGCTGGGCGGCGGTTGGGAGTTTGGTCTCTGCCTCCTCCCCCGAGCGTGGCTTGTTTTCTTGGCCGCGGCGGGACCTCCTCCTCTCACCCCTCCTCACTCCCCTCCACTCCTCCTCCTCCGCCTGCTCTCGGCCGTTGGATGGGGCCGCCCCTTCGGGACTCGGCGTCGGGGCTCCCGCGGCCACCCCCGGGACGCATCTCCGAAGACAGCGGCGCTTGGGCTTGTGGCCCGGCGCTCTGTCCCCGCCCTGCGATCCCGTCCCCTGCGCCTGCCCTCCGAGTTCCGGAGGCCCTGCGGCTATGGGGAACCTGCTCCGTGACCCGGCCACCGGCCCCCGCCTGTCCGCGGCCTGTCCCTTGCTTGACCTGGCTTGAACTCAGTCTTCGCTACCTGACTTTGCACCTGTGGAAAGAGCGCTCTCCTTGGCCCTTAACATTTAGATCCTTTGGATCGCTCACGCTTACTGAGCGCTGAGTATGTGCCATATACTATGCTGGGGGCTTTGCTTTATCGCCCCAGTTGATTCTCATAATAACCTTATATGAAATAGGCCCGGCTATCTTACACATAGGAAACCCGAGGCACAGAGAGATTAAGTTGCTCAAGGCCACACAGCCAATTAATAAAAGGAAATGGTGTTTGTATTTCAAAGTGGCAGCTGAATTTTACCTGGAGAGTCTGTTTTGCTTGTATTTTCTGATTATATCTGCTCAGTAGGTTAATTCCAATACAGAGTGGATTAAGGAAGAGCCTCTTTACAACTGTGACTCCCAAGGACTTGGGCATCTATTGCTAAAAAAGCCTTTTCTCAATGCACAATAGTTTTGGGAAAAGGGGGAACAATGTGACCCTTGGGGTCACTGAACAGAAGTCATAATGAGTTCCCCCACGATACTGAAATCACCAGCCTGGTAATTGAAATACATTTTCATTTGCAGATGTGAAAAGCACTGGGAAGCTTTTAAGTCGCAATCAGTGTAATTCTGAACTGGCAGCATAATTTTAAAAGGCCCCTGCCTGGAACCAGGACCTTACTAATTTCTGTGACCAAGGTCTTGTTTTCTCATCCTATCTTTTGTTCTTTCCTGCCATTGCTTCCTCTGATGTCTGCTTTCAAAATTCAAGATTATCAGGCTATGAATTACCACTTACTCTTGTCTTTGTCCACTGTCTTTCAGCCTTAGGGGCAGACAGGGGTGGATCCCTGGGGGAATAACCTCCCTTGCACACTAGTTGAACAGTCTTCACATAAGTGGAACAAGCAAAGACAACTTTTTTGGCTTGGTTTTTTCTGCAGTTCAAAATCCATTTTAAATTACTTGAATCTAGTCTTCATATAAGTGGAACAAGCAGAGATAACTTTCTTGGCTTGGTTTTTCTCCAGTTCAAAACCCATTTTAAATTACTAGAATCTGCACGTTTTTAAAGTAGTGGAAGAGGGTGGGATAAAAAGAAGGATAATTCTGAAGCTGCTTTTCAATGACGGTACGTTTAGCCACCTGATTTCCTGAAACTGTGAAGGAGCCACAACTGTACACAGATTTAGAAGTTAGATCATCAAACTTGCGGGTTTTTTTTTTTTTTTTAATATTTTTTGGAGCCGCCTACTGGCAGCTGAAACTAACTGAAAAGGGCTGTTTTCTGAAGTTCGTAGACCCATAGTTGAGACTGGGAGCCTAAAAGAGCATGTATAGGGAAAACAAGGAATTGGAATCAGATGGATTTTTGCCCTAATGCTGACTCCACCCCAACCAACTCTGTCACTTTTGAACAAGTTAGTTAATTCCTCAGCCTCGGTTTCCTCATCAGTAAAATGGGACAAATAAGTACTTCAAGGCCCCGTTACATACAATAAGCATTCTGTAAATTGTAGCTCTAATTATTAAGTAGACATTTTATGGATAAAGAAACTCAAATGCAGCGATGCTAAATGACTTGTTGACAGTCTCACAACTGGCTTTGAATGAACCGAGGTCTGCTATTCTAAGTAGTATACACTTAATCCTTACACTGGCACTGTGAAGTAGGTATTATAACTATCATTCCCATGTTAAGGATGAGAAAACAGAGACACCAAGATGTTAGTAAATATCCTGAATTCACATAGGTTGCAAGTAGCAGAGCCAAGATTTCAAACTCCAGGGCCTGTCTTTTTTTTTTTTTTTTTTTTTTTTGAGACAGGGTCTTACTCTGTTGACCAGGCTGGAGTGTAGTGGTGGGATCACAACTCACTGCAGCTTCAAACTCATGGGCTCAAGCGATCCTCCTACCTCAGCCTCCCTGGTAGCTGGGACTACATGCACATACCACCACACCCAGCTAATTTATTTTTTGTAGAGATGGGGTCTTGCTTTGTTGCCCAGGCTGGTCTTGAACTCCTGGCTTAAAGTGATCCTCCTGCCTTGGCATCCCAAAGCACTGGGATTATAGACATGAGCCACTGCGCCCAGCCTCAGAGCCAGTCTTTAAGTACCACAATATACTGCCTCTTGGTGGGCTGTCTTAAAAGTGACAAAATAAATTATGCTAACAAGATCTTCCAAATTAGCAGTTCCTTTTCTAAGTGGTCAAACTAGAATGCTCTTCCCCGTGAGTATTAGACTCAGTCAGCCACCTTTCTCTGCCTACAAAGCATCTCTACTCATGTAATAATATGAAAACCATTGATGATAAAATGTTAAGTAACAGTGAGATACAAAACAGTGCATTCACAAGACTATAACTATGATAAAAAGAAGCCTTATGTGTAGAAGAAAAAAAAAAACAGAAGAAAAGGCACCAATGTGTTAAGTGGTGGGAACAAGGCAATGGAATAATACTTATTTTTCTTATTTTCTAGACTTTTTATAATGTGGTTTTGTTCAGTTTATAATTGAAAAGACATAATTTATTTTTTAAAGGGAGGGATGGAGGTCTTTTGAGCCAAGCAGAACAAGGACAAAGCTGCCTTCTTGAAATGCTAGGGCCCAGACACTTTGTTTCTTTTCTGTATTGAGGGGTTCTTTTCTCTTGTCGGGGAAACTGCTGGACTGACGCTGGTTAAAGCTGTTCAAAGAACAACAGCGCTACTTCACCTAACCTTCTTTGCTTCACCTCTTTGCTGAATTCCAGAACTGTATTTGTAAGTTTGTCCTCTTAGGACACATGCTTTCTCTGGAATTTTTATTTTCGTTCTATGATTGCCCTAGCATTGTGAATATTAGTGGTGATCTGGGGAGGAGAGGAGTCTAAAGCTCTACTTTTCCATTTACCTCCATGTAGAACCAGCCCAGTTGAGAGCCTCCATCCCTGGGCAGGAGCCAAGGTCAACAGTAGCAGTGACTGGGCAGGGACAGTCTCTGGGTCATCAGTAGGAGGGTAGGCCTTTAAGACTTTTTCTAGAACAGTCCTGAAATAACTTCCTTTTTCTGTTTTATTTTAGGTACAATGACTCTTCTTGCTTTTCACCTAAGTTGAATAAGCACCCTGTGCACTTTAATCTCCTGTCGGTACCATTGGGCCAACTAAAGACAAGGTTTTGAAATCTCAGCTATAAAAGACATCCAGCCAAACTCTCAGTCTTGCCTTAACAATGTTCCAGAGGCTGAATAAAATGTTTGTGGGTGAAGTCAGTTCTTCCTCCAACCAAGAACCAGAATTCAATGAGAAAGAAGATGATGAATGGATTCTTGTTGACTTCATAGGTAAGGTACACTTGGTTACTTGGTGGTTCATCACATGTGGACTGCAATGTGGACTACGATCTAGATACTTGCACTGGTTTCTCAGCAGAAGAAGAAGAAGAAGAGGAGGACATCAGTGAAGAGTCACCTACTGAGCACCCTTCAGTCTTTTCCTGTTTACCGGCATCTCTTGAGTGCTTGGCTGATACAAGTGATTCCTGCTTTCTCCAGTTTGAGTCATGTCCAATGGAGGAGAGCTGGTTTATCACCCCACCCCCATGTTTTACTGCAGGTGGATTAACCACTATCAAGGTGGAAACAAGTCCTATGGAAAACCTTCTCATTGAACATCCCAGCATGTCTGTCTATGCTGTGCATAACTCCTGCCCTGGTCTCAGTGAGGCCACCCGTGGGACTGATGAATTACATAGCCCAAGTAGTCCCAGGTACGTTACAAGTATTTAACTCTCTGTAGGCAATTTAATACATCCCCACTTTTTTCTGTTTCAGAGTGGAAGCTCAAAATGAAATGGGGCAGCATATTCATTGTTATGTTGCAGCTCTTGCTGCTCATACAACTTTTCTGGAACAACCCAAGAGCTTTCGCCCTTCCCAGTGGATAAAAGAACACAGTGAAAGACAGCCTCTTAACAGAAATAGCCTTCGTCGCCAAAATCTTACCAGGGATTGCCACCCTCGGCAAGTCAAGCACAATGGCTGGGTTGTTCATCAGCCCTGCCCGCGTCAGTACAATTACTAATAGTTTCAAGTTTTGTTGGTTGGTTTCTCTTGGTTTGTGCTTACATGTATGGATGTGTGTATATGTACAGTGAAAATGTTGTCTCTTTACAACCAATTGATAACCAATCACATAGTTTTATCAGTGTATTTAGACACTATCTTGAAAATCAGATTTATATGCTGTGTATCACATAATGCCTTGCCTTTAACATTTACTTTTTTTGTACACTTTTTCAGATTATTTCTGGAAACATATCAATATAATTACAGTGTTTGGGGGTGTCTTTAAATATATTAGGTTATACATTAGTCAGCATTTTAAAGACATTTCTTCCCAAGTACGAGAATAGGCATCTTTCATTTTCATTTTATTTTGTATTACTTAATCTTTTAAGCAAGCAAAAATTTATTCTCAGGGTCAGCTGTACACTTTATTGACCAGTACTTGATAATCTCTCTGTATATGATGAATACATTTTTACACACTAACATTAGCATTAACAGGTGATAGTTGCCATGGATATAATGGAATTATGGCTGGACTTTCTTTTGAAAGAAAACTTGATGTATTCTGTGTGTATGGTTTTTCCCCAGATTAGTCATACAGTTCATTTGGAATTCAGGTACATTAAGCTTTAGTGAAGAGTGCATGCAGTAATTCCAATGTGACTGCATGACGTGGTACAGACATTACAGGTGTTGTAGACAGAGGCACTTGTCTCGTGCAGAGGGATTAAATTAGACCTGTGAGATTATATTTGGAAAAATTCATGTCTGTAACTAACCCATTAGTGCAGTATTTAATTTGTTACTATTCCTTCCCGCCAATTCTGTCCACTCCTCACCTCGCATCAGCTATAAATTTGGAAGTACTTGTCCAGGCACTCAAGTGACTTCATATTTCTCTCTGCCCATGGGAAAAGAGATAGGCTTTATATTTCCACAGAGTGAAAAATCCTCTGTCATGGAGCCTGTCCTGCCAAGTGGCAAGAGTGTGGGGACTGTCTGGTGATGATGTCTTTCATGGCATCTGAGTGAAGAGTGACAGGTTGGCTCAACTTTTTTCTTTTTTTTTTTTTAATTGCCTTGTATTGTAAGTATTCTTCCCTGCAGTCCAAGTGACTTTTCATTTTTTGTTTTAACTTCAGGCAAAATCTTTAACCACTCTGGCCTCTGTTTCCCCCACCAACGGGGAGCAGTGACATTTACCTCCCTCACAGAGTCACTGTGAGGATTCTATACTGATTTGAAGTGGAGCTGTTCAGAACTGAACCTTGTAGGAAATTCCAAGGGCCTTTCTACTGAATCTGGTGATGGGGTGGGGCCGTGGCACTTTCTCTGCCACAGCTGTTCTTCACAGTGTTGGTGCTAATGAGGCCAGGGTGCAGGGTTCGATTCACACGTAGGCCAGTTAACTTAGAGAAAATCTATTTCCTTACCTCTAGCCAGTCACTTCCTTTTTCCGCAGTTGTGATGGGTTTTGCTGAGCCATCCACTCTGACTGATTTCCTCTGAAGTAAACATATTTACAATCCAAAGCAATTCTACTGACAGAAGTGTTGCCTTCATAATCAAACAGCTTGTTTTTCCATCTCCTCTGCAACCCTAATTAAATGAGTACAGGTCTACAAAATGTTTTCAAGGAGAAAAGCAGCATATCCTTAAGTGAAGTATTATATTTTTCAATAACCCTGTAGTGGCTTGATGCAGGGAACCCTGGGGGACTTTCAGCGAAGAGCTGTGCTCTTTTCTGACTAGATTAGAGCGTTTGGAGTGGAAGACGTCAAATGTGTAGTGAGATGGAGGTTTTACATTGTTCTTCTACTGGCTGTGATGAAGTGCCAGAATGTCTCTTTAGAACAAGAGTTAGATTCCCCCTTTCTCCTTATTGCCCCTTCCGTTTTGACTTCCCCTTTATTTATTTGTTGTCTAATTAGGGGCCAAGTCTGTAAAGTTTTGTCAAAGTGAGTTAGAAGTTGTTTTCTCTTACTATTTGTGTTTACCAGAGTTGGGAGATAAGATAGTTTCCATGAAGGTGTGTATGTTTTATACGATGTTTGTTATAGGGCCATGCATTGGTAACTTGAAAATAGACCAGCTTAATGTCTTCAGGATGTAAAACTCTGAATACACGGCGTCTCTTTTTCATACATTGCATGTAAGTTGTTAGTACCTCACAAGCTACAGAAGTTCAGCCATGAGATTTTGTTTGGCAACATGAACAGATTTGTGTATAACTGCAATGGCCTTTTTTTCCAGATTTCCTTATTGACTTTTTGTTTGCCTTACCTGGGGCTAGTTTTTTATGCTTTGTACCTAGAAAACAAAAAATTACATTCGTTGGGCTTTTTTTCAAGGTTGGGATTACCACACCACCTGGAATATCATACTGTGGTTTCTGCCTAAAATTGGCACATGTAAGTATTGAAGAAAATGGTTATATAATTCAGTTGAAACTCTTGGTTATTAGATGTTAGGCATCTCCTGTATGTAAGACACAAGGCCAACCACAACACAGAACGATGTTGACCTGTTAAGTATTCTCTGAAACATGGCCAAAATGCATTTTATGAGCTTTTTTTTTTGCTATTGTAAATATTAGTGGTTTACAATGCGCTTTAGACATATTTCTTTAAAATGCAAGCAGTGAGAAATAAGACCTCTCTGAATTAGTAGCTCTAAACTGTTAACATAGAATGTTACTTGGAAAAAGTCTGGAATATGTGGTGTACACAAGCAGTGCTTCGTGAATGAGTTTCTTAGCTTTTATAGTGCGCCATGTTTCTCAAAGTTTGTTTTTGTTGACAAAACATTTTATAATATATATCTTATGTTTATTTTTTTTCTCAACTAATTGTGTACTGCACTGTAAGGTGAAAATTAGCCATCCATTATTTATCTTCTGTGGCAATGCATTTATATGGTTGATTGGGTGGGGAATTTTTTGCAGAAAGATGCAAAGTGATTGGGTTTTCGACTTCCTATCGCAGGGAGCTTTTAAGAAATATTAATTTCCTATACATTTTTCCAATCCCCATGCAAACTGTTCCTGTTTACATACCTTCTCTGTTGTATCAGTACTTTGAGTGAGAAGACAGTTTATTTAAAACTTGAGCAGGCTGTTCAGCATTGTTTCTGCTTCTGAAATCTGTATAGTACACTGGTTTGTAATCATTATGTCTTCATTGAAATCCTTGCTACTTCTCTTCCTCCTCAATGAAATACATTATATATTATCTTTATGTACTCTTAAGAAAAACGAGCAAGGAAGAGTATCTTCATTATTCTCATTTTCTCTGAGTTGGAAACAAAAACATGAAGGACTCCAACTAGAAGACAGATATTTACATTTAAATAGATTAGTGGGAAAACTTTAAGAGTTTCCACATATTAGTTTTCATTTTTTGAGTCAAGAGACTGCTCCTTGTACTGGGAGACACTAGTAGTATATGTTTGTAATGTTACTTTAAAATTATCTTTTTATTTTATAAGGCCCATAAATACTGGTTAAACTCTGTTAAAAGTGGGCCTTCTATCTTGGATGGTTTCACTGCCATCAGCCATGCTGATATATTAGAAATGGCATCCCTATCTACTTACTTTAATGCTTAAAATTATACATAAAATGCTTTATTTAGAAAACCTACATGATACAGTGGTGTCAGCCTTGCCATGTATCAGTTTCACTTGAAATTTGAGACCAATTAAATTTCAACTGTTTAGGGTGGAGAAAGAGGTACTGGAAAACATGCAGATGAGGATATCTTTTATGTGCAACAGTATCCTTTGCATGGGAGGAGAGTTACTCTTGAAAGGCAGGCAGCTTAAGTGGACAATGTTTTGTATATAGTTGAGAATTTTACGACACTTTTAAAAATTGTGTAATTGTTAAATGTCCAGTTTTGCTCTGTTTTGCCTGAAGTTTTAGTATTTGTTTTCTAGGTGGACCTCTGAAAACCAAACCAGTACCTGGGGAGGTTAGATGTGTGTTTCAGGCTTGGAGTGTATGAGTGGTTTTGCTTGTATTTTCCTCCAGAGATTTTGAACTTTAATAATTGCGTGTGTTTTTTTTTTTTTTAAGTGGCTTTGTTTTTTTTTCTCAAGTAAAATTGTGAACATATTTCCTTTATAGGGGCAGGGCATGAGTTAGGGAGACTGAAGAGTATTGTAGACTGTACATGTGCCTTCTTAATGTGTTTCTCGACACATTTTTTTTCAGTAACTTGAAAATTCAAAAGGGACATTTGGTTAGGTTACTGTACATCAATCTATGCATAAATGGCAGCTTGTTTTCTTGAGCCACGGTCTAAATTTTGTTTTTATAGAAATTTTTTATACTGATTGGTTCATAGATGGTCAGTTTTGTACACAGACTGAACAATACAGCACTTTGCCAAAAATGAGTGTAGCATTGTTTAAACATTGTGTGTTAACACCTGTTCTTTGTAATTGGGTTGTGGTGCATTTTGCACTACCTGGAGTTACAGTTTTCAATCTGTCAGTAAATAAAGTGTCCTTTAACTTCACACTTGTCAGATTCTTTTATCTTTATACTCAT